TTAACGCTAGACAAAGGACACTTCATACCCAAGTCTGTGTCTTTGTTCCAAGATCTGCAATTTCATTTGGTTCCTGTCGGCTTTACAAGTTCAAAACTATGCCCCCGTTTAGGAAATGAATTCAAAGCATGCGGCAAGGGAGACATTCGACAAACCCGGATGCTCTGGAAAACGTTGCCCTTCCTCGAGTTTCTTTCAGTAAAATCTGAATTTTGTTCCCGGGAGGAGTTGGGTTTGTGATTGCTACAGTGTAAGTTGCACCGAAATACTACATCATGTTCTTTGGGACATACATTCTGTTTCAGAATAAGAATGATATTCTTCCTTTCCTAAAATGTGAGAGTTTTATATGGACCTTTTTAAAATAAAAAATTGGAAGCCCTTGGAGTCAAGGCCAGAGTAAGACTCGCAGAAACCAAAGACAGAAAATATTTGGAACCCCCCCTCCTCAGACATGAACCACACTGAAATGTGTCCAGATACAATTCTTCAAAATCCTGGCTTTTCACAGGATGATTTGTTATTGAAAAAGTTGTTTGCTTCAGAATCTGAATTGTTTTAAAAGATTCTGTTGGTTGCCCCTGCTTTGCGGACGCCTTTTGTACGTTCTTCCTGATGTAGCGCTGCGAGGGGCGACTTTACCTCGGCGTTTGACAGGTACGCAGCATTCCCGCACCCGCCTGCGCCTCGCGAGCAGAAAGACGGCGGACTCTGCACCGCTCCACGACACTGGGGACCCGCCCCGGCCAGACCCGTCCCCTACCGAGACCTTGTCCCCGCCCCGCCCCCGGCCGGGGCCCCGCCCCGCCAGCCCCGCCCCCGCCAGCCCCCTCTCCTACCGAGACCTCGTCCCCGCCCACCAGCCCCGCCCCGCCCCCCCCCCGACAGAGGCCCCGCCCCGGCCCCGGCCAGCCCCGCCCCCGCTTGCGCGAGGCCTAGGGCTGCAGGCGCGGAGCCGCGAGCCCCAGCCAATGAGCGCCGGCGGGCCGGTTGCCCAGGCGACCAGTGCGCGGCTCCGCCCCCCGCGGCGAGGCTCCCGCGCGCGGCTGAGTGCGGACTGGAGTGGGAACCCGGGTCCCCGCGCTTAGAGAACACGCGATGACCACGTGGAGCCTCCGGCGGAGGCCGGCCCGCACGCTGGGACTCCTGCTGCTGGTCGTCTTGGGCTTCCTGGTGCTCCGCAGGTGAGAGAGAGCTTCGCGCAGCACCTGCCGGACTCCAGGCTCCAGAATGTCTTTGTCTTTCCAGGCTGGACTGGAGCACCCTGGTCCCTCTGCGGCTCCGCCATCGACAGCTGGGGCTGCAGGCCAAGGGCTGGAACTTCATGCTGGAGGATTCCACCTTCTGGATCTTCGGGGGCTCCATCCACTATTTCCGTGTGCCCAGGGAGTACTGGAGGGACCGCCTGCTGAAGATGAAGGCCTGTGGCTTGAACACCCTCACCACGTAGGTGCTGCCCCTGTCCCCCCGGAGCCTGGGCTCTAGCCTATAATTATCATTTCTGTTGCAGCTATGTTCCGTGGAACCTGCATGAGCCAGAAAGAGGCAAATTTGACTTCTCTGGGAACCTGGACCTGGAGTATGTGGTGTTGCTGCTTCTGTGAACTGGCCGTGGGAGGGGCTGACGATGTGGACCTCCCTAGGGCCTTCGTCCTGATGGCCGCAGAGATCGGGCTGTGGGTGATTCTGCGTCCAGGCCCCTACATCTGCAGTGAGATGGACCTCGGGGGCTTGCCCAGGTAAGCGGGGTTGTGAAGGGTCCTGTGTGCTGACATCCTTCCTTTCCCCCGTTTACACTTCAAGCTGGCTACTCCAAGACCCTGGCATGAGGCTGAGGACAACTTACAAGGGCTTCACCGAAGCAGTGGACCTTTATTTTGACCACCTGATGTCCAGGGTGGTGCCACTCCAGGTACAAGCAAATGGGGTCTTCTTTGATCTTGGTCAGCTCCTGGTTTTCTGTCTTTTCTCCGCAGTACAAGCGTGGGGGACCTATCATTGCCGTGCAGGTGGAGAATGAATATGGTTCCTATAATAAAGACCCCGCATACATGCCCTACGTCAAGAAGGTAAGAATCCTCTTAGTGCGTTTCTTTAGATTGCAGACGAGGGCTTGTCTCATTTCCCCCACAGGCACTGGAGGACCGTGGCATTGTGGAACTGCTCCTGACTTCAGACAACAAGGATGGGCTGAGCAAGGGGATTGTCCAGGGAGGTAACTGCACTTGTGTTGGGCCGTGGGGGCTGTTCACCCTCTTTACTGTTCCTCCAACATCCAGATCCCCAGCCTGGGGGGCTTTGCTCTTCTTCCAGAGAGCTACATGGCTGTTCTCCGAAGTTAGCGAGGCTTTCTGTAGCACCACACTTGAAATTGAACTTCTTCCTTCGTGGGGCTCACTCAATCCTTCTCCCTGCTTTCTTTTCGCCCTCTCACCTTCCAGGTAGTTTATTTATGTCATTCATCTGTTTCACCTTTGTCTCTCTCTCTCCTCTTCCCTTTAACAGTCTTGGCCACCATCAACTTGCAGTCAACACACGAGCTGCAGCTACTGACCACCTTTCTCTTCAACGTCCAGGTAAGTCCAGCCCCAGGGAAGCTGCGGCCCGCTGCTTGTCTAACTCTCATTTTGTGGTGTCCAGGGGACTCAGCCCAAGATGGTGATGGAGTACTGGACGGGGTGGTTTGACTCGTGGGGAGGCCCTCACAATATCTTGGATTCTTCTGGTGAGTGCTTGCGGTGACTACATCCAGAATGTTCTGCACATCCCCTTTCTCCCTCCTCCGGCAGAGGTTTTGAAAACCGTGTCTGCCATTGTGGACGCCGGCTCCTCCATCAACCTCTACATGTTCCACGGAGGCACCAACTTTGGCTTCATGAATGGAGCCATGCACTTCCATGACTACAAGTCAGATGTCACCAGCTATGGCAAGTATTCATCAGCACTGCTCTCCCTGGTCGAATGACCATGACAGGGCCCGGTGTCTTGCAGACTATGATGCTGTGCTGACAGAAGCCGGCGATTACACGGCCAAGTACATGAAGCTTCGAGACTTCTTCGGCTCCATCTCAGGTACCCAGCAGACAGCAGACTCAAGTTCCAACCGTTGGGGGTGACCCTGTTTTCTGTGTTGCAGGCATCCCTCTCCCTCCCCCACCTGACCTTCTTCCCAAGATGCCGTATGAGCCCTTAACGCCAGTCTTGTACCTGTCTCTGTGGGACGCCCTCAAGTACCTGGGGGAGGTGAGTGCTGTGGGCAGTCATCGGGAGGTGAGCCTGCCCACCCCTCCATCTCTTCTGTACGCAGCCAATCAAGTCTGAAAAGCCCATCAACATGGAGAACCTGCCAGTCAATGGGGGAAATGGACAGTCCTTCGGGTACATTCTCTATGAGACCAGCATCACCTCGTCTGGCATCCTCAGTGGCCACGTGCATGATCGGGGGCAGGTAGGAGCTTCTCTTCTAAATTCCTGTGACCTTCATGGATGTTCCTGCCTGTTCCCTTTGGCAGGTGTTTGTGAACACAGTATCCATAGGATTCTTGGACTACAAGACAACGAAGATTGCTGTCCCCCTGATCCAGGTTCGTTGTTTTTGGGAGCTGGGTGATGGCTAGACAGTCATCGTTAGCCCCGTGTTCCCGGCAGGGTTACACCGTGCTGAGGATCTTGGTGGAGAATCGTGGGCGAGTCAACTATGGGGAGAATATTGATGACCAGCGCAAAGGTGGGTCCCAGAATGTGTCAAAAGAAGAGTGGGGCTACCCACGTGTCCTGCCTCCCTCCCACAGGCTTAATTGGAAATCTCTATCTGAATGATTCACCCCTGAAAAACTTCAGAATCTATAGCCTGGATATGAAGAAGAGCTTCTTTCAGAGGTGGGTCCCTGCCCAGCACCAGCCCTTGCACTCCTCCCTCTCCTTCTCTGTGTTCTGTCCTTAGGTTCGGCCTGGACAAATGGAGTTCCCTCCCAGAAACACCCACATTACCTGCTTTCTTCTTGGGTAGCTTGTCCATCAGCTCCACCCCTTGTGACACCTTTCTGAAGCTGGAGGTTGGTAACGCCCTTTTCCCTGCCAGTTTCTCGGTAGATGAACACCCTTCCCCTCTGTTTCAAGGGCTGGGAGAAGGGGGTTGTATTCATCAATGGCCAGAACCTTGGACGTTACTGGAACATTGGACCCCAGAAGACGCTTTACCTCCCAGGTCCCTGGTTGAGCAGCGGAATCAACCAGGTGGGAGCTTCCAGCCCCTTCCTGTTCCCCATGCTGCCCTCCCAGCCGGGCCCTCTCTCCACAGGTCATCGTTTTTGAGGAGACGATGGCGGGCCCTGCATTACAGTTCACGGAAACCCCCCACCTGGGCAGGAACCAGTACATTAAGTGAGCGGTGGCACCCCCTCCTGCTGGTGCCAGTGGGAGACTGCCGCCTCCTCTTGACCTGAAGCCTGGTGGCTGCTGCCCCACCCCTCACTGCAAAAGCATCTCCTTAAGTAGCAACCTCAGGGACTGGGGGCTACAGTCTGCCCCTGTCTCAGCTCAAAACCCTAAGCCTGCAGGGAAAGGTGGGATGGCTCTGGGCCTGGCTTTGTTGATGATGGCTTTCCTACAGCCCTGCTCTTGTGCCGAGGCTGTCGGGCTGTCTCTAGGGTGGGAGCAGCTAATCAGATCGCCCAGCCTTTGGCCCTCAGAAAAAGTGCTGAAACGTGCCCTTGCACTGGACGTCACAGCCCTGCGAGCATCTGCTGGACTCAGGCGTGCTCTTTGCTGGTTCCTGGGAGGCTTGGCCACATCCCTCATGGCCCCATTTTATCCCCGAAATCCTGGGTGTGTCACCAGTGTAGAGGGTGGGGAAGGGGTGTCTCACCTGAGCTGACTTTGTTCTTCCTTCACAACCTTCTGAGCCTTCTTTGGGATTCTGGAAGGAACTCGGCGTGAGAAACATGTGACTTCCCCTTTCCCTTCCCACTCGCTGCTTCCCACAGGGTGACAGGCTGGGCTGGAGAAACAGAAATCCTCACCCTGCGTCTTCCCAAGTTAGCAGGTGTCTCTGGTGTTCAGTGAGGAGGACATGTGAGTCCTGGCAGAAGCCATGGCCCATGTCTGCACATCCAGGGAGGAGGACAGAAGGCCCAGCTCACATGTGAGTCCTGGCAGAAGCCATGGCCCATGTCTGCACATCCAGGGAGGAGGACAGAAGGCCCAGCTCACATGTGAGTCCTGGCAGAAGCCATGGCCCATGTCTGCACATCCAGGGAGGAGGACAGAAGGCCCAGCTCACATGTGAGTCCTGGCAGAAGCCATGGCCCATGTCTGCACATCCAGGGAGGAGGACAGAAGGCCCAGCTCACATGTGAGTCCTGGCAGAAGCCATGGCCCATGTCTGCACATCCAGGGAGGAGGACAGAAGGCCCAGCTCACATGTGAGTCCTGGCAGAAGCCATGGCCCATGTCTGCACATCCAGGGAGGAGGACAGAAGGCCCAGCTCAGTGGCCCCCGCCCCCCACCCCCCACGCCCGAACAGCAGGGGCAGAGCAGCCCTCCTTCGAAGTGTGTCCAAGTCCGCATTTGAGCCTTGTTCTGGGGCCCAGCCCAACACCTGGCTTGGGCTCACTGTCCTGAGTTGCAGTAAAGCTATAACCTTGAATCACACCCCCTCTGGTGATAGTCTCTGGTCATGTGTG